GTAATCTAAACCTTACCTATCTAAAACGGACCTGACTCACACTAACTCTTAAGTTTTAACCCCAGCTTTTAACTCCTATAGCGACCCTTGATTCCTAAACGGACCCCACCTAATCCCCAACTCACCCAAAGCTTTCCTACCCACATGCCCGCTATCAGCTAACACCAAAGCCCGTCCCCGCCCTGCGCCCCGCTGCCACCCGACTCCTCACGCTCCCCAAAGCCTATCCCAGACATAGGACTGCTCCCAGGAAAGGCCTGTCTTCCCCAAGACGGCCTACTTCACGCCGAGCTCAAGCCGAGATGCGCTGGACGCTGACCTCTCCAACTAATAGGACCCGAACCGGACACGCAAGAGAGGCAGGGCCCGCCCGCCCCGGGGCCAGGCCCCGCGGCCCCACCCTAAGGCCCCCGCCCGGCCCGGTCTGGCCTACCTGCGCTGCCTGGCTCTGCGCCCCGCCCGCCGGCCCGCCGCCCCGCCGCTTCTCGGGTCGCCCTCGGGCTCCGGCCTCGCCCTCCCTTCGACACTCTCTCGGCCACTTCCGTCCTGGGAACGTCCCCCACCCGCGGGCGGCGCCCTGGGCCCGCGCTCTATGGTCGCGGGGGGCAGGCAGGAAGCTGCTCTGGCCCCGTTCTCGATGCTCGGGAGCCGCCAAAGCCCGGCAGCCCCTCCCTGGCAGGAAGCGAGGGTGCGGCGCAATCCGGAGAGGACGCCAGGACGACGCCCGAGTTCCCTTTCAGGCTAGAACTCTTCCTTTTTCTAGCTTGGGGTAGAAGGCGGAGCCGGAGCCCCGGAACCCCCGCCCTCGGGGTGCGAGGCGGCAGCAGGGCCGTCCCCTACATTTGCATAGCCCCTGGGACGTGGCGCTGCACCCAAGCCTCTTCTCAGTTGGAGGGAACTCCAAGTCCCACAGTGCCACGGGGTGGGGTGCGTCACTTTCGCTGCGTTGGAGGCTGAGGAGAATTGAGCCTGGGAGGCGGGTCCGGAGAGGGCTATGGAAAGCCGCCGGCGGGGAATCCCGGCCGTAGAGGGACAGTGGATAGGTGCCCGAGGCCTACAGCTGGCCTGGGGCTCGTGTCTGGGCTTCGGACGTTGGGGCCCGGTGGCCCACCCTTTCCGTAGTTGTCCCAAATGGAGCTGGAATTGGATGCTGGTGACCAAGACCTGCTGGCCTTCCTGCTAGAGGAAAGTGGAGATTTGGGGACGGCACCCGATGAGGCCGTGAGGGCCCCACTGGACTGGGCGCTGCCGCTTTCTGAGGTAGGTTGGGGTTCTGACTGGGGAAAGCGTGGGGTCAAGGCCTGTTCATTGGAACCCTGCGCAGGTACCGAGCGACTGGGAAGTAGATGATTTGCTGTGCTCCCTGCTGAGTCCCCCAGCGTCGTTGAACATTCTCAGCTCCTCCAACCCCTGCCTTGTCCACCATGACCACACCTACTCCCTCCCACGGGAAACTGTCTCTATGGATCTAGGTGAGTCTGAAATAAGTTTGCGGGGAGGACAGGGGCCTGGCTATTCATACTTTCCCTTTTGCAGAGAGTGAGAGCTGTAGAAAAGAGGGGACCCAGATGACTCCACAGCATATGGAGGAGCTGGCAGAGCAGGTACTTGACTTGATTTTCAGGAGATTACTCTCTGCAACTGCCGTCCACTTTCTTGTTACCCTAGGAGATTGCTAGGCTAGTACTGACAGATGAGGAGAAGAGTCTATTGGAGAAGGAGGGGCTTATTCTGCCTGAGACACTTCCTCTCACTAAGGTAAGACTCTCATTGGTTGAACAAAGGCTGAACTAATGATATCCCTTTCCCTGTTTCCTTTCAGACAGAGGAACAAATTCTGAAACGTGTGCGGAGGAAGATTCGAAATAAAAGATCTGCTCAAGAGAGCCGCAGGAAAAAGAAGGTGTATGTTGGGGGTTTAGAGAGCAGGTATGAAAGGGAGAGGGACTCTGTTGTAAGTACCATATCCCCGTATCTTTGTTATTTCCCCCAGGGTCTTGAAATACACAGCCCAGAATATGGAGCTTCAGAACAAAGTACAGCTTCTGGAGGAACAGAATTTGTAAGTATCCCTCCAAACCATTCCCTTCCTATGATGCTCACTATTGGCCCCTCTCTTCCTCTAGGTCCCTTCTAGATCAACTGAGGAAACTCCAGGCCATGGTGATTGAGATATCAAACAAAACCAGCAGCAGCAGCACCTGCATCTTGGTGAGGATGGTGATGAGGGGAGAAATCCTTTTCCCTTCTTCATCTCCTTTTTCCTGTGCTCTAGGTCCTACTAGTCTCCTTCTGCCTCCTCCTTGTACCTGCTATGTACTCCTCTGACACAAGGGGGAGCCTGCCAGCTGAGCATGGAGGTAAGAGGCTTAAGGATAGCTCTCAGACAGGGGGTTGGCCTCTGAAGATTCTTTGTCTCCTCAGTGTTGTCCCGCCAGCTTCGTGCCCTCCCCAGTGAGGACCCTTACCAGCTGGAGCTGCCTGCCCTGCAGTCAGAAGTGCCGAAAGACAGCACACACCAGTGGTTGGACGGCTCAGACTGTGTACTCCAGGCCCCTGGCAACACTTCCTGCCTGCTGCATTACATGCCTCAGGCTCCCAGTGCAGAGCCTCCCCTGGAGTGGCCATTCCCTGACCTCTTCTCAGAGCCTCTCTGCCGAGGTCCCATCCTCCCCCTGCAGGCAAATCTCACAAGGAAGGGAGGATGGCTTCCTACTGGTAGCCCCTCTGTCATTTTGCAGGACAGATACTCAGGCTAGATATGAGGATATGTGGGGGGTCTCAGCAGGAGCCTGGGGGGCTCCCCATCTGTGTCCAAATAAAAAGCGGTGGGCAAGGGCTGGCCGCAGCTCCTGTGCCCTGTCAGGACGACTGAGGGCTCAAACACACCACACTTAATGGCTTTCTGGGTCTTTTATTTGTACCCATGTGTCTGTCACACCATGAATGTACCTGGGGAAATCAACTGACCTCCCTGAACATTTCACGCAGTCAGGGAACAGGTGAGGAAAGAAATAAATAAGTGATTCTAATGCTGCCTAGGTCACCCTCAACCCCCATTTAC